AAAACATTACAGGAAAAATGCTCTATTTCTCCATCTCTCCATTCCCCTCCCTCTCTCTCTTACACACACACACACACACACACACACACGACAATCAGAAGAGCATCTGGCCATTCATTCATGGTACCCAGATTTGTGCTTCTTGGTCTTTAACAGGTTTCTCAGGATGTCCCCACATTCAAACACTCTGTGTGGCATCTATCCTGATCTTCAACTTAGAAAATATACTCATTATTCCTTGTAAGTAGAACTCTGCACAGCTGCATACAGAAGAGCGTCTCGGCAGGGAACAGTGCAGGTTCACAAAGGGGCCGATAAAACATATAATTTTAGCTTTGGTAATTGCCCTTGAAGATTACAATAAGAGGAGGAAAATAAGGGCCAAAGAAACAAAAGATTTGCCCGTGATTTGATAGCTGGTTTCGTCACATATTATGTTGCTTATCCCACAGAATGTGGGAATCCCAGAAAGCGCCCCGTTTAAATTTAGACCGTATTTTTAGCAGGGTCCCTTTAACAGAGATTGCGGGAACCTGGGAAGGAACTGAACTGGGCTAACCAAACCGGTCGAAATGAGCACAGGGATTAGATTAGAGCACAGAAATTCTGGCTAGCAGTCTGAGAAAGGGGGCCAAAGCCAGCCCAGAGAAAAGGGAGGTTGCCTGGGCCAAAGGCTTTCTGACAGGAGACACAATAGGGTCGTACCTCTGGGTCTTACCTTCACTGAGGTTTCTACCCGACAGGTTTAACTGGCCGCTCTTCCTCGCTGCCTTCAACAGCCCTTGGGGTACCGAGGTACCGCAGTCTCTTCCACCTGCTTTGAAACCAGCGCGGAGATCCTGCCCCGCTATCCGCTTCAGGCGCGACATGTTCAAAGTCCTAGGTCCAGAAGCTGCAGCCCCACCCGTGACGCTTAAAGGTGGCGCCGTTGGGATGCCCCGCTCCTTTCGTGAGCGCGCGCTCTGGGCGCTGGGCTCGCGGCCTCGCGCTGGGCCTTCACTCTCTGCGGCGCAGTCCAGATGTCGTCAGCACCAGCGCCTGGGCTGGAGGACAGAGAAGCCTTTTCCGTTGCCGGTGCCGGCCTAGCGTCCTGGAATTACTTCAATCAAGTAAGTGCGTTTAACGGGCTTAAGAGGGGCTTACGCACCAGTTAATTTTTTTTTTTCAATGTAGTGGTTCCCTACGTGTCCTACCTGTGAATCTTCAGAGTATTATGGGGAACCTGTAAGTTATTTCTTGTGTTTCAAAAGCCTATCAGAAATCATGCACTTTTCTATAATGTGACTTTATAGGCCAAATGATAGGTTATTTAACTTTTTTTTTTTTTTTTGAGATAAGGTCTCACTCTGTCACCCAGACTAGAGTACAGTGTCACGATCTCAGCTCACTGCAGCTTTGACCTCCCAGGCTCAGGTGATCCTCCACTTCAGCCTCCCAAGTAATTGGGACCACAGGTGCACACCACTACACCCAGCTAACTTTTTTGTATTTTTTGTAGAGATGGGGTTTCTTTGCGTTGCCAGGCTGGTCTCAAACAACTGGGCTCAAGCAATCCACCCACCTCTGCCTCCCAAACTGCTGGGATTACAGGGATGAGCCACCATACCCAGTTGCATTAACTCATAATAAAATTGATAATAATGATCATTTATATATAACTAGAAGCTTTCCCTTACTTACATCCAAAGATGAGCCAATTGAACCTTCTCTGTGCATACTTCCTTCACTTTGCTTTCCACATGACAAGATTTCTAAGTCTCTCTCTGAAGTATAAACTGGAATGCATTCACTTCACAAAGAGTGGACTTCTTTTCTTGAAAGCTTCAAACTTGTTCTTATCCTTAGGGTCTTTCTAATTTGTTATTTCCTCTGTCTGGAATACTCTTCCTCCAGAAATTCAAATGTCTTGCTTCTTCCTTTTAGTAAGGTCTCAGCAGATAACACTTTTTCCGCCATCCCCTGTCCTATTTCATTTCATCACAACACATTAGTCCTTTCATCTTTGTGGGGTTTTTTGTGTTTTTTTTGTTGTTGTTTTTTGTTTTTTGTTTTTTTGAGATGGCGTTTCGCTCTTGTTGCCCAGGCTGGAGTGCAGTGGTGCAATCTCAGCTCACTGCAACCTCCGCCTCCCAGGTTCAAGCAATTCTCCTGCCTCAGCCTTCCAAGTAGCTGGGATTACAGGCATGTGCCACCATGCTCGGCTAATTTTGTATTTTTAGTAGAGGCAGGGTTTCTCCATGTTGGTCAGGTTGGTCTCAACTCCCGACCTCAGGTGTTCCGCCTGCCTTGGCCTGCCGAAGTACTTGGATTACAGACATGAGCCACCGCGCCTGGCTGTGTTGTTTTTTTATTGAAAGTCTGCCATACTAGACCTGAAGTTTTATGTTATCAGGGACATTCACTTCCTTTTCCCTACTCTATTTCCAGCAGCTGGGAAAATCCTTGGAACAGATTTACGTACATAATATTTGAAGAAATTTGTGAGTTTTTTGACTGCCTCTCAATGATATTGTAGATACAGTGAATAAAACAGGCATGAATCCTGTCTCCAGATTCTATATTTTCTATAGTCTTGTTTAATTGTGAGCCTAAATAAATCTGAAGTGATTTAAAACTGTCATAGATTGGTTATATTTATTTGCTTTAATATATCTGTCATTCGTCTTCAGGTATATGTCTTATTCCTATGTAAAACAGACATTAACATAATTATTTAATCTATTAGACCTACAAGAATCTTCAAAATTATGATTCAACTCTTCATTTGACTGAAAAACTGACACAGGTTCTTAGAAGTGAAGTGAAATTTTCTCAAATCACATGCTTGATGACAGGGGTGGGTTTTTTTTGTTTGTTTTTTGTGTGTGTTTTTTGTTTTTTGTTTTTTGAGACGGAGTCTTGCTCTGTTGCCCAGGCTGGAGTGCAGGGACGCGATCTCGGTTCACGCCATTCTCCCGCCTCAGCCTCCCGAGTAGCTGGCACTACAGGCGTCTGCTACCACACCCAGCTAATTTTGTTTTTGTATTTTCAGTAGAGATGGGGTTTCACCATGTTAGCCAGGATGGTCTTGATCTCCTGACCTCGTGATCCGCCCGCCTTGGCCTCCCAAAGTGCTGGGATTACAGGCATGAGCCACTGTACCTGGCCAACAGGGCTGGTATTTTAAGCCAGCCTTCTAACTTTAAATTCAGTAATTTTTTGTTGTTGTTGTTAGCTGCTAAATGATGTGAAAATAAAATATTTTAAAATCCTCTTCAGTTGCATAAACTTTTTGCCACTTAGTTTCTCTATAGCAAAGTATCATCTATTTGTTCAGTAAGTTATTGTACATAAATTGGCTTCTGGTGGTTTAAAGGATTTTATTACAACTACCTTTTTCTTTGGTTTGAATTTGTAGTTTTAATTATGAAATGTGTCAAACATACAGAAAAATGTAGAGTCATATAAAAGATTTATGTGTACCCATCACAGAGAATAAATAAGTGTTAACATTTCAGGAAAAAAAGAAAAAGGCATGAACCCTGACCTTCTGTTATTTGTCCTTTTATCATCAAATATTTTAGCATGCGTGGCATATAGTAGGCACTCACAATAAATGTTAAACTATTAAGTATCTGTAACTGGCAGTTACATATGTCTGATTCAAAATGAGAAAATTAATTACCATTCTTTGTATTCACAGATACTTATTTATGAGTGACGTGCAGTTAGTTATACAATCAGCCTCCATAACCATGTGTTCCACATACTTGGGTTTAACCAACCCCCATCAAAAATATTCAAAAAATAAAAAATAATGACATTAAAAATAAAAGGTTTTAGAAATACAGTATAAAAGCTATTTACATAGCATTTACATTGTATTCAGTATTAAAGTTGAGTATCCCTAATCCAAACCAAAATCCAAAATGCTCCAAAATCTGAAACTTTCTGAGCACTAACTGGCACAAGGTAAATGCTCATTGGAGCATTTCAGATTTTAAATGTTAGGATTAGGGATGCTAAATCAGTGAATATAATGCAGATATTCCAAAATCTTTTTTAAAAATCCAAAATCCAAAACACTTATGGTCCCAAGCATTTTAGATAAGGGTTACTCAAGAGTATGAGGGTATGTGCTTACATTATATGCAAATACAGTTGTACCAGTCCTGAGGTGAGTATTCATGGGGAATTGATACCAGGACCCCAGAGGATATCAAAATACACAGATGCTCAAATTCTTTATGTAAAATAGGATAGCGTTTGTATATAATCTGTGCACATCCTCCCAAATATTTTAAATCATCTCTATACTAATAATAATACAATGTAAATGCTGTGTAAATAGTTGTTAGACAAGAAATAAAAAGTCTGTACATGTTTAGACCATCAATTTTTTTCCAAATATTTTCAGTCCCAGGTTGGTTGAATCCACATACATGGAACCCATGGATACAGATCAAATGCTTTATTACACAACACCATTTTACATAGGGGATTTGAGCATCCTCTGGTTCTGGTATTTGTGGGAGGGTCCTGGAACCAATCCCCCACAGATACTGAGGGACAGCTATATGCTTTTCTTTAAAATTCTGAAAAGTCTTGGCTCTAGCTAATGTTAGTTGATTTCTATGAAGGCCATAATTTGTAATTTTGCTGAGGCTCACATTCAGTCAACCCATCCATTTTCTGTATAAGCACTAGTGAAAGTCACTTAGCCAGTTGGCTCTACACCCAAATCTCAATAACCTTGTGCTCTAATCTCTCACATATTGCATCTTGACTGCATTGTGCCAAGAGGTATTCACTAATGTAGATACTCTGTAAGGCTTCAAGTTTGTTTGTTTGTTTTTACCTCCAAAACATCTAAAACTTTTACCTCTAAAAACATTCAAGGTCAAGTGAATTATTTAGTGAACTGTCTTAAATGCCATTGTCATTAAGGTATATTTGTGCGTGTGTCCAGCACATTCATTGGGACTGACTGTGTGACAGACATTGTGCCAGGTTCTGGACTGACCCAGGAAGCTCACAACTTTGAGTGATACATGTCAATAATAAATACATGTATCTTCTGTTACTTAGCAGAAAAGAGGAAGCCCTAACAGCTTGCAGAAGTCATAGCAGTGAGGGAAGGAATGCTCTACAGAAGATGACAGATAAGATGAGTGATGTTATTAATAACTTGTGTATCGGCACAGAGACATTATGGTTTTTGTCATGTTTGGGGCACTACAAGTCACTGGACTACACACTGGATGCAGTTGAGAGAATAGTTCAGATGAGGTTGAAAACAAAAGCAAGGATTTTTTTAATAGTCAAAAGCTTCAAAATTATTTTAAGCAAGAATATGTATGTGAAACAAGTTTTTCTTGAGAAATTGCAGTATTTTCTTTAGAAATATATACTTGAATATATTTAAGTACTATAAACTGTGTTTCCAAAGTCAGCTATTGTGGAATTGGCTGGGTGCAGTGGCTCACGCGCCTGTAATCCCAGAACTTTGGGAGGCCAAGGCGGGTGGATCACCAGAGGTCAGGAGTTGGAGACCAGCCTGGCCAACATGGTGAAACCCCATGTCTACTAAAAATACAAAACTTAGCCTGGCGTCGTGGCAGGCGCCTGTAATCCCAGCTACTCCCGAGGCCTAGGTAGGAGAATGGCTTGAACAGGGGAAGTGGAGGTTGCAGCGAGCCAAGATGGTGCCACTGCACTCCAGCCTGGGCGACAGGGCGACTCTGTCTCAAAAAAAAAAGTCATCCATTGTGAATGAATGTACAAAACGCTTATTAATAAGTGTAATATTAAAATATATCTTTTCTGAAAGTTTTAGTGACAAAACAAATTAGTTACAGATTTAATGTTACCAAAATTCATGTACATTGAAAATTTCGGGACATTTTATACTGGTGGTGGTGGGGTGGCATCTTAGCTTGGGTTTAAATATCATTAGTAATCGGATAGCTCTGTAGATGATTATCAGTATATAAAGACATCGTGAGCAGTATTTAATAAGAAGAGTTGCTGAAGTGACTTTTGCAGGAGGATGAATGCTTTTTTTAAAAAAAAAGTTTATACGTGCCTCTTCGCTCTTCCAAAAAAAAAAGAGAGAAGAAAAAGAAGAATAAAACGAGAGACGAAGGTGGATAACACCTTTCTCTAGACCCCGGTGCCTCTCATTTCTCGGGCTGCAGGCGACGGCTGCTGGGCCTGCGCGGGGTGGAGCCGACGCTGACGCGCCCTGCGCCGCAAAGCATTGTGGGAGCTCGGGCCCGCTAGTGTCGTGGTTGGAGGCGAGGTGGGGCGGCCGTTTGTTTTCTCGTGGTCTCGAGCTCGCGCGCTCTCATCCCCTCCCCCGCGGCGTGCGGCGGGGCGGAGAAACGGCGGCGGCGGCGGCGGCATCGGCAGCAGTAGCAGAGGCTGTAGCATCGGACACCCTCCTCTCTCCCGCAATCCGGTTCCTCTTCCCCCTCCTTCTCACTGTTTGTTGTGTGTTTGATGTGTTAAAGCAGGAGCGAGAACCCGAGCAGCGCCATGAGCAACACTACCGTCGTCCCCAGCACTGCAGGTCCGGGCCCCAGCGGCGGGCCCGGTGGCGGAGGTGGTGGTGGCGGCGGAGGCGGCGGCACCGAGGTAATCCAGGTGACTAATGTCTCCCCGAGCGCTAGCTCTGAGCAGATGCGGACTCTCTTCGGTTTCCTAGGCAAGATCGACGAACTGCGCCTCTTCCCGCCGGAGTGAGTATCGTCCACCATCACTGTTCCTGCTATTTCTCTTTTATGTTATTTGTTTATTTTTTAGTGATTCGCCTTTGCCAGTCTCATCTCGTGTCTGCTTTGTTAAGTTCCATGATCCAGACTCAGCAGTTGTGGCACAGCATCTGACAAACACTGTATTCGTTGACAGAGCTTTGATAGTCGTACCATATGCAGAAGGTTTGTGCTTTGTTTAACTACCTATGTGGGCAATGTGTTCTAATGCAAGGATGTTTCTCTGCAGGAGTTATTCCTGATGAAGCTAAAGCTTTGTCTCTGTTGGCACCAGCTAATGCAGTGGCAGGTCTTCTGCCTGGTGGTGGACTCCTGCCTACTCCTAACCCACTTACCCAGGTACTAGTTCTATTGAATTCTTAAAGGGTGGGGTTTTAAATAAATAAAATTTGCCATTTCACAGATTGGCGCTGTTCCACTGGCTGCTTTGGGGGCTCCTACTCTTGATCCTGCCCTTGCTGCACTTGGGCTTCCTGGAGCAAACTTGAACTCTCAGGTATACCTTAGTAACTTCAAATTTTTCACCCAATTCTCATTATTCTTATGTTTTATTTTTACAGTCTCTTGCTGCAGATCAGTTGCTGAAGCTTATGAGTACTGTTGATCCCAAGTAAGCGTTTTTTCTTTGTTTTCATTGGTGATATTTCAGATCCCATTTCTTGGTTCTGTTTCAGGTTGAATCATGTAGCTGCTGGTCTCGTTTCACCAAGTCTGAAATCGGATACCTCTAGTAAAGAAATAGAGGAAGCTATGAAAAGAGTACGAGAAGCACAGTCCCTAATTTCTGCTGCTATAGAACCAGGTAAACAATGTTTATGCAATTTTGTTGTGTGACTAAATGCAGGTTCCTTTTCTTTTAAATATAGATAAGAAAGAAGAAAAAAGAAGGCATTCAAGATCAAGATCACGTTCTAGGAGGAGGAGGACTCCCTCATCTTCTAGACACAGGTTAGATTGCTTTTTAGTCAATTATACCTTAGACACATGTATTGGCTTCCTTTTACACTATTAGGCGGTCAAGAAGCAGATCGAGACGGCGGTCACATTCTAAGTCTAGGAGTCGGCGACGATCCAAAAGCCCAAGGCGGAGAAGATCTCATTCCAGAGAAAGAGGTAGAAGGTCAAGGAGCACATCAAAAACAAGGTATAGCATTGGGTGAGAAAGCAAATTTTAGGTAATGCATTCATAAATTGTGTTCATTTGTTAGAGACAAAAAGAAAGAAGACAAAGAAAAGAAACGTTCTAAAACACCACCAAAAAGTTACAGCACAGCCAGACGTTCTAGAAGTGCAAGCAGGTAAGGTGGCATTGTGAATTCTTGGCAATTATTTTTTAAGATCACACTGTATTTTAAAACCTAGTTTGCACATTTGTGATTCTAGAGAGAGACGACGACGAAGAAGCAGGAGTGGCACAAGATCTCCTAAAAAGCCTCGGTCTCCTAAAAGAAAATTGTCCCGCTCACCATCCCCTAGGAGGTAAGAATGTTAATCATTTAAATGTATTTTTTACCTGTTGCTGTACATTTTACTGTCATTCTAGACATAAAAAGGAGAAGAAGAAAGATAAAGACAAAGAAAGAAGTAGGGATGAAAGAGAACGATCAACAAGCAAGAAGAAGAAGAGTAAAGATAAGGAAAAGGACCGGGAAAGAAAATCAGAGAGTGATAAAGATGTAAAAGTATGTTTACAAATTGATTTATTTTTATATTTGAAGTTTACTTTTATTATTCTCCTTGGCAAAGCAGGTTACACGGGATTATGATGAAGAGGAACAGGGGTATGACAGTGAGAAAGAGAAAAAAGAAGAGAAGAAACCAATAGAAACAGGTTCCCCTAAAACAAAGGAATGTTCTGTGGAAAAGGGAACTGGTGATTCACTAAGAGAATCCAAAGTGAATGGGGATGATCATCATGAAGAAGACATGGATATGAGTGACTGAATATTGCCTCTGAGGGAGTCCAACTGTATACCTGCATCAGTGTCATTCCTTTGTGTGATTTCTTAATGCTGTATTTGTTCATCTCAAACCTAGATGTATACAGCTCTGAGTTATAAATGGTTATAAAGCTCCTGTTACTCATATTAGTTATTTACATCAAAAAGCTTTTAGAAAATGGTACGAGGTAACCAATTCTTGTCATGGTGAAATCTGATTGAGTAACCAAGCAGTTTTACTATTCTGGTGCTGCTTCATAACAAAAATGAAAAGCTGCATGCATCTACAGCAGGCATGGATTGTTTATGTCGTATGATATCCTTTATTAAGTAAGTTCACTTATAGTATTTCTATAATTTGATTCATTGCCGTAATAGAGCCATGTAGGAAATGCACTGATTGCATGTTATTGTGGCAAGAATATCCTAAATGTCATTAAAATCCTCCAACATGATGGATCTACTTATGGTCTTGTTTGTTGACATGACAAATTAACATTCTTATAGTTACATCTGGAAATGAGCATTTGAAATAGATAATCCTTTAAGCCTTGTGGCAAAATTTTTGTGGCTTTTGTTTAACTTTGAAAGGTTATTATGCACTAACCTTTTTTGGTGGCTAATTAGGGTTTAAATACAGAAACAAGATTTCAAATAAAACTGTCTTTGGCAGTGAGTAAATAGCATATTTTGAAGTAGAGTTGTATACTTTTTCATAAGATGTTTGGGAATTTTTTTCCTGAAGTAATAATTTATTCCACATCTACATCAGTGAAAGCTATCTACCTATCCTGAGTCTATCTTAAAGGAAAAAAAGAAAAAAACCTTATCTCTTGCCCTTATTTTGAATTTTCCACTCTTTCATTAATTTGTTTTAAGCTCCGTGTTGGAAAAAAGGGGTAGTGCATTTTAAATTGACCTTCATACGCTTTTAAAATAAGACAAATCTACTTGATAATGTACCTTTATTTGATCTCAAGTTGTATAAAACCAATAAATTTGTGTTACTGCAGTAGTAATCTTATGCACACGGTGATTTCATGTTATATATGCAAAGTAGGCAACTGTTTTCTTAGTTACAGAAGTTTCAAGCTTCACTTTTGTGCAGTAGAAACAAAAGTAGGCTACAGTCTGTGCCATGTTGATGTACAGTTTCTGAAATTGTTTTACAAGACTTTGATAATAAAACCCTTAAACTTATGTTCATGTTCCTGTAAAACCGTATTTGTATTTATTTACGCTACTGAATGTATGACATTTACCTCATTCATTTTACAAATTCTTTCCCTTTCTGTCCACATATTTCAGTATAGTAAAAAGAGGAAGTCTATCACTGTAGTGATAATTGCCATCAAAATTGTCAAAAATGATTTAATTTCTATCCAAAATAGTCCTTTTCTTAGCTTAGTATCATTTTATTGCTTATTTTTTGTGTGGGAATGGGGTTGGATAAAGCAATGAACTTTAGTATAAACAAATCCCACCTATATCTAGCAAATTTATATTTTCGGTGAAATACAGATATTTGCCTTTCTGGAGTAGTATAGAAGCTGTCAATATGTATCTACTGTACAGTACTAAATAGTATTCATTTATGAAATGAGTAGTGTTTGGGTGGCTGGGGTTAAGGGAAAATGAGACTTGGAATTGTAGCTTTTATCCAAGTTTTGAGTATAAATAGGGTTTTGTTTTGTTTTTTTTAACCTAAAAACTGAAATGCCATATAGAAAAACAGCATTGTTTTTACAGTTTGTAGTAAGTAACTTTTTAAAGATTTTATCAAAAAGAATTGTCTATAGTGAGTAAAAGAAGTTCTAATAATGGTCCTAATCACTGCATTTTTAAAAAACAAAGTTCAACACAAATGACATTTGTTTTAAACTTTAGTAGATAAAAGGTGAACCATGTGACATGGGCATTTTTGTAAGTCAAAAACAAATTTCACATATGGTAAACCTAATATTCACAGTGTGTTCCCTCACTTGTAATCTCTGAATACAAATATACTAGCTTTTCTAAAGGGAATCATTTTTTTAAAAGTAGTGCCACTGACAAGATGCTACAGTGAAGATTATCCATTCTTAGGATATTTATTTTCAGTGAACATTTTCTGCACAAAGGTAGTGTTGCACTGGGACACAAGCCTTTTAACAGATAACCAGTTGAAATCAAACACTGCCTCCACACCGAGTTCTGTTGTGTATTTGATAGTAAATTGATTTAAAAATAAAAGTGGTTTTTGTTAGAAAAATGTTTTGTCCTTATTTATTTGCTTAAATCCTT